GGACACCCAATTTGCGGTACGTAGGGAACTAACACGCGGGGCTCTGGCGGGCCTGGCGGCTCAGTGCGATCTGGGCAGGCAGGAAGTGGAGTGAGCACAGCCAGCGGCTGGGAGCACATCCCGGAGGGGCTGCCTGCGGCGGGAGGAGCGGCAGGGGCCACGTGGTGGGGGACGGCTCGCCAGGGCGCGCACGCGGTGGCGGCGGCGGTGGAGGCGTTGCCCGCCTAGCTAGGGGCCCGCGGCCTGGAGAGGCGTCGGTTCTCCTTCCGCGCTGAAGGCGGAGACAGCGACTTCCCGTGGAGGCAAGCCGTGGGCGCCGCGGAGGCGGGGGCTGGGGGTCGGCGGAGGCGGGAGCTGGGGGTCGGCGGGGGCTGGGGGTTGGCGGGGAGCGTCCTCAGGGACAAGTCTCCCAGCACGCGGCCGCGACCTCCCCGTTGGGGGTCTGGAGCCAGGAGCCCACGCGCGTCGGATCCGGAGAGTCTGGTGGGCGCAGCCTACGTGACAGGGTCGGCTCGGGACCGAGCTGCTGGGGACTGGGCCTTGCGGGGCGGGGCCGCTGGGGGCGGGGCATGAGGGTGCCGGTTCGGGGCGGGGCTTTTTGGGGGCGGGACATGGGGCGGAGCCTGGGGGCGGAGCATGTGGGGAGGTGGCTGGGGAGGAACTTTCGGGGGCGGGACACGAGGGCGGAGCCTGAGGGGGCGGGGCATGAGGGGAAGCCGGCTCGGGAAGGAGCTTTCGGAGGCGGGGCCCGCTCGGGGAGGGACCTGATTTCGGGGGAGCCTTCGGGAGGGCGCCTGCCATAGACGACTGTAAAGGGGCGGGGTCAGCTCGGGGAGGACCCTGCGGGCGTGGCGGCAGTTATGGGTGAAGCCTGAGGGGGCGGGGCCTGATCGGGGCGGGGTCTTCGGGGGCGGAGTCGGCTGGGGATGGAGCCGCTCGGGCCGAGCCCTCCACCGCCCACCATCACCGAGTCCGGCCCAGGCTCCTAGCGCGGCCGCCGGAAGGGGCGGGTCAGCGGGCGGGCATTTCCTGCCGGTGCCTAGGGCCGACGGGGACGCTGGCACTGGTGGGGAGCTGTTGGGGGGTCCCGCATCTAGGGCTCTCCTTTCCTGCCTCCGGCCCCCGCGAGGGGCGCGCGCCTCTCCCCGCCCTCCAGCAGTCCTGGTAGGGCCCGGGCGCGTCCGCGCTCTGCAGCGGGAGGTCCTCGTCGCCTCTCGTCTCCAGCCAGGTACTCACTGGGCTCCTGCCTGCCGCCTCCGGAATCTGAGGTTCATGTTCTTGCTTCTCCCCAGCACCAAGAGGATGGTGGCCCTTGGCCTCCTGGTGCAGAGCATCAGTCCCACGCTGGGAGTGTGGAGAGGTGCGTGGGAAGCAAGCCATTGAGGAAGTGGGGCCAACAGAGAGGTCAGCAGCCCCTTAGCCCTCACGCTTCCAAGGAACAGAATGATGGAGAAGCCTGCAGGCAGAAAAAAGAAGACGCCGACCCCAAGGGAGGAGGCAGACGTGCAGAAGAGTGCGCTCAGAGAGGAGAAGGTGTCCGGGGACAGAAAGCCACCTGAGAGGCCCACTGTGCCCAGGAAGCCCCGCACAGAGCCCTGCCTGAGTCCTGAAGACGAAGAGCACGTCTTTGATGCCTTCGACGCTTCATTTAAAGATGACTTTGAGGGGGTTCCCGTGTTCATTCCTTTTCAGAGGAAGAAACCCTATGAGTGCAGTGAGTGTGGGCGGATCTTTAAGCACAAGACAGACCACATTCGCCATCAGAGGGTCCACACTGGAGAGAAGCCCTTCAAGTGTGCGCAGTGCGGGAAGGCCTTCCGGCACAGCTCTGACGTCACCAAACACCAGAGGACTCACACGGGAGAGAAGCCCTTCAAATGCGGGGAGTGCGGGAAAGCCTTTAACTGCGGCTCCAATCTCCTGAAACATCAGAAGACGCACACCGGGGAGAAGCCCTACGAATGCACGCACTGTGGGAAAGCCTTTGCCTACAGCTCCTGTCTCATCCGCCATCAGAAACGCCACCCTCGGAAGAAGCCCTGAGCCGGGGCCATCTGCGGACTCGGGCCCTGCGGTGCGAGCCTCGCCGGACACCTGCTCCGTGGCTCCCTCGTGTCCCGCGTCTGATGGGGGCGCAGGGCCGTGCGCACTGTGTTCCGTGCCCTGGGGACCCCCGGAAAAGCAGCCCAGTCAGATGTGGGAACGTGCCAGCGAGGGAGAGACCTTTCCACTGCAGAGAGTCTCTCTGATCAAGACACCGCAGTGATGGAGAAGCCACCAGAGGCTCCTTGCAGCCACAGAGCATTTTCCAAGTTCCCGATGGCGAACGGGGCTCAGCACCAGAGACCAGGGAGTATTCACTGCCATCCATTGGACGTGTTTGGGTCACCTCAGAGCACCCAGCAGGAGAGGCTCCTGGTGTAGTGGGCAGCCCAGCACTTCCCGCTGCTGCCTGCCTGTGATGTCCACTCTGCTTAAGCCTTTCATCTGCCGCTGAAGGCCCCAGTCTGGACTCTCTGCCCTCTGGGTCCCCGAGCTCTGCAGCGAGCCCTGGGACCACTCATCCCTGCCCAGCCAGCTTCAGTGCCCGGGGCCGCTTGTCCCTGCCCGGCCTCTGTGCCCCAACTGTGCTTGGTCCTCTGGCTTCTCTCCTCCTGCTGGAGTGCCAGTCCCTGAGCTCAGACCCCCGTCCCCGGAACTGGGCCACACCACGTGCCCTCTTGGCCCAGCCTTCCTCCCAGAGAGGCGGCCTGACTTACCTGGATGGACTTGGGACAAAGGTTCCTCAGGACCTTGGACACCACCACCTGCTGAGCTTCCCGTCCCAGCCATGCAGTGGGGCCCCTGGGGTGCCCTCGGCAGCTTCGGTCCAGCCTGCATCTGCCCCTCGGCCTTCCGACGTGGGCGGTGGGCCCCAGCCCCACAGACCAGCCCAGCATTCAGGTTAGTTCTACTTCTTCATGCCTGTACCCAGTTGTATTCAGAAGATATTTCTCATCCTTTTCAGGCTGGTAGAGCAGATCACCCCCAAAGCAAGAAGTTCCAGATGAAATATGCATAAGAAGCAGCCTCAAAACTAACAAAAAAGATTCGCACATTCCTCAGTTAGAGGAGGAGCAGAGATGAAGAAAAGGAGAAGAAAAGCGCTGGAAAGAGAAGAAAAGGAACCTCCTTCTGTGCAGCAGGCTCCTGGCCCAGGGAGTGCGGTGTGCGGCAGAGTGCGTGCAGGGAAGCAGCCTCTGAAATCGTGCAGGGAAGCACCCTGTGAAATCGTGCAGGGAAGCACCCTGTGAAATCGTGCAGGGAAGCACCCTGTGAAGTCGTGCAGGGAAGCACCCTCTGAAATCGTGCAGGGAAGCACCCTCTGAAATCGTGCAGGGAAGCACCCTGTGAAGTCGTGCAGGGAAGCACCTTCTGAAATCGTGCAGGGAAGCACCCTCTGAAATCGTGCAGGGAAGCACCCTCTGAAATGCCTAGAAATAGCTGCCGGGCTTTCACTTGGTTCCCAAATTTCTTCAAAGGTCAAAACCATCACAGTGGGCAACTTTACACCCCAGTGTTCACTGTCCTCAGGCCACTGCAGAGCCATCCTAGTGGGGCAGTGGGCGCGGGGCGGGGGCTCCTGACTCCGGTGAGGTCACCCTGGAGGGGAGTCCCAGGAATCAGCCTGATGTTCAGAATGCCTTCCTGGCATCTCAGAAGTGTACTGGGGGAGACGTGAGGACCTTTCAGCCAAGTGTCAGCGTTCTTATTGCAGGAGAACATTAAAGCCACAACCCAGAAACTTCTCAGGAGCATGGCGCACCCACACCAGCCCCGGGCTCCGCCTGGACAGCACCTCCTGGGCCGCCCTGACCAGCAGACACCATCCTTCCAGCCTCTCTTGGCCACCCGGACCAGCGGGCACCACCCTCCCAGCCTCACGCGGCCACCCTGACCAGCAGGCACCATCCTTCCAGCCTTGCTCAGTCACCCTGACCCAGAGGGCTGCCCTGACCAGCGGGCACCATCCTCCCAGCCCCACTCAGCTGCCCTGACCAGCGGGCACCATCCTCCCAGCCTCACTCGGCCAGCCGAGCTCTGTAGGCCTCAGAGTGCAGAGAACCTCAAATGTTGTGACTTTGCTCTGCTGCAGGGACCTGCCATGGAGTGTCCCTTGTGCGAGCATTTTGAGAGCTATGCCAGCATCCATCCCTGCAGGTCCCATCCCTGAGCCATTTCTCAGGAGAGCAGGAAGGGAGCAGGGAGAGGGGTGCTCCCAGCCAGCCCCGGAACCAGAGGTCTGGGGACGCAGCCGACCAGCCCTCCTTGTCTGGGCCTCTGTTTCCTCTTCGACACAGGGAAGCAGGGAGGGGCCGATCAGCGACTTAGGCCTGTTGGCTGTGGTGGGGTCCACCTGCGTTTCTGGGGAGCCCACGGACCCTGGGGTGTACCTGGGTTTCATTCCCAGTGACCTCTCCTATTGGTCCCCATTTGGGGCGCTGAGATGTGATCGTTTCTTTCCTGAGAATGAGCTGAGGTAAAAACATGCTGGGGAGGAAGATGGGCCCTGGGGGCAGCGAGCTGCGCCTCTGCACCGGGAGAAAGGCCGTGTCCCCAGAGCTGAGGCGGTGGTGGGCAGGGCTCCTGAGAAGCCGGGGCAGGGCAGGGTGTCTCTGAGGTCAATGAGGAACAGCTGAGGTCCAGGGACGCAGGAAGGATGGGGTGAACTCCGGGATGGGGCCGGCAGGGAGCCTCACGCTTACAGAGCCTGGTGTTGGCACTCTCCTGGCTTCCTCCGCAAACCTAGCCACGTGGTCAGGGAGCCCGGGCCTAGCAGACGGCCCCCACCTTGACAGAATCCCCAGGGTCGTGCGTGGCGGTGGGGGCGACTTCACAGCCGAGACCGGGCCTAACGCTGCTGTCTCGCAGTCACCCCTGCAGGCCGCTCAGGGCAGGGCTCTGGCCTGACGGGGGTTCCTGGACACGCCTCTGAGCCGGCAGCCCCTACCCGCACCCGTGCACCTTCCACGCCCGTCTCCAGCAGCCCCTGCCCCCACCCGCACCCCTGCACCTGCCACGCCTGTCTCCGGCAGCCCCTGCCCGCACCCGCACCCCTGCACCTGCCACGCCCGTCTCCGGCAGCACCTGCCACGCCCGTCTCCGGCAGCACCTGCCACGCCCGTCTCCGGCAGCACCTGCCACGCCCGTCTCCGGCAGCCCCTGCCCGCACCCGCACCCCTGCACCTGCCACGCCCGTCTCCGGCAGCCCCTGCCTGCACCCGCACCCCTCACGGCTGTCTCCGGCAGCCCCTGCCCGCGCCCGCACCTCTGCACCTCCCACGCCCCTCTCCGGCAGCCCCTGCCCACACCCGCACCCCTGCACCTCCCACGCCCGTCTTGCCCTGGGGCCCAGGTGCAGGTCTGTGAGGAGGGCAGCCCCGTGCTCCCGTGGCCACCGCTCAGCCAAATGGATTCAGCGAGGGTTTTTAGTGTTTGTGCCTGTGTCCCCGTGTGCCTGTTTCCTGGTGAGGCTGGATGCCTGGCATGTCTGAACACTCACATTCCCCAGGCATGCATGTGCAGCCGCCGCCGCCACCCATGTACTGTGGCGCTGACCCCTCCTGTAACAGCTGTGGTCTTGGCCTCTCGTGTTGGTGGCAGATGTCCCATTTCCCAGTTACTTTCTGTTGTCCAAAAGTTTAACTGTCCTGCCAGCCAAAGCTGCTGAGCATTACTCTGATAGACCATCAGTCCTTGGTAAGTGTCCTGTGCATCTGGGATAAGCATCCGTTTGTTTTCAGCTGCGCTTTCTGTGACTTGCTCTGCGTGAGTCCTCGGTCCACGTGGGCCGTTGCGCTGGTTCCCAGCCTGCCCGACACACTCACTGCGACGCCTCCCTTGCCTACTGCTTGCTGGCTTCTGTGTTCTCTGCAGTAAACATTGATTTCTGACTCGAGTGCTGTCTTCATTGAGCTCTCTGCACTCTGG